TGCAGAGTATCTTGGTCGTTTCTAACTTTTTAGTATAAATAGCTCGGTGGTGCACATTTCCACGCATAAACTGCCCCTCCTCCCTTCCTCCCATTCTGAATGACAGGGCTGGAGCGGGTGGGGGTCTCTGAAGGGTCCTGGGGATGTCTTTCGTCCAAGCTCATGCCCTTCCTAATTTTGCTTAGTCACTCCTTCATCCCACCCCCACACATACTCGACGTAGAAATGGCTGGGCATAAAGCCAACATCTGGTGACCAGACCAGGAAAGGGGCCAGGAGCTGGGGACCACCGGGTGAGAGGAGGTTGAGGGGTGCTAGCGAATCCCACCTACCCTCCACCCTGCACCGCAGCTCTGGGGGCGTCCTTGCCCAGGACTAGTTTCAGACCAGCCGGCGACTCGCAAGGCCAGGCTGCTTGGCCAGGCTGCTGACTTTTCCAAAACGCGAGGGGACAGTCCGAAGAGTTCCCGGACGGATTAGCCCAAAGAGCTGCGGGCGAGGGTCGGTTGAGGGAAGAAAATGTGTGCGCGACATGCGTCCGAAAGCTAGACTTCTGATCCTCGCTCCCCGCGGGGCTGGACCCGTGACCCTGAGCTAGTCGCCTGACTCGCCGAGCCTCAGTTTCCTCACCTGTGAAATGGGGATAATTGTGAAGATGAGGAGATAACTTGAGCACAGCACTCTGTGCAGCGCCAGGCACCGAGTAAGGGCTCCATAAACGCTAACCAACCCGTGACAGGGGAAAATTGAGGCTCAGGGCCATCCCGTCCAAGTGTTTTGCCGAGGCCCCAGGGCTTGGCTAGGGATGGACGCCGGGTGTGAACGGAGTCGCTCGCAGCCCAGCGGCCAGGAGCTCCGCGAGGATCGAGGGGACGAAACTCACCTTCTTGGCCCCCGGGCGTCCAGCAGGTGCCATGGTGCCGCGGCTCTGTGGGCGCCGGGTTCCCGGGCGCGCGGCCGTCTAGGAGCCCGCCCCCAGCCCGGGGGGAGGATCCGACCCCCGCCCCGCCGGCCCCGCGGCCTCAGGCTGCCCGCTGGCCTCGGAGCAGGCGCCTGCGCCCTCGGCCTCGGCCTAGTCATGCTCCGTCCCGGCGCGCAGCTGCTGCGGGGCCTCCTGCTGCGGAGCTGCCCGCTGCAGGGCTCCCCCGGGCGCCCGCGCTCTGTCTGCGGCCGGGAAGGGTGAGTGGGGCCCCGTCCTGCTCAGAGGCGACTGAAGTTCCCATTTTAACTTTCCCTCTTCCAGAGAGGAAAAACCACCCTTATCTGCAGAAACACAATGGAAAGACAGAGCAGAAACAGTGATAATTGGAGGTGGCTGTGTTGGTGTGAGTCTGGCTTATCACCTGGCCAAAGCAGGGATGAAAGATGTGGTCCTGCTGGAGAAATCAGAGCTCACGGCTGGATCTACCTGGCACGCAGTAAGAAAAGCACCCCAAACTGTCATAAGCGTTTTCAGTATTTCTTTTCCTCTCTGCTTTTAAGGCAGGTTTAACAACTTACTTTCATCCTGGAATAAACTTGAAGAAAATACATTATGATAGCATCAAACTTTATGAGAAACTGGAAGAAGAAACTGGTCAGGTAAAGGCATTTAACTTGAAACTGTCTGTTAGTTTATATGCTCTCACTGGAATTATTGTCACAGGTGGTGGGATTCCATCAGCCAGGTAGTATCAGACTTGCTACCACCCCTGTAAGGGTAGATGAATTTAAATATCAAATGACTCGGACTGGCTGGCATGCAACAGAACAGTATCTCATTGAACCTGAAAAAATTCAAGAGATGTTCCCTTTACTCAACATGAATAAGGTATTTATCTTAAGGGCATTTTTACCATTTGTTTTGAGTATTGACTCTGGTATGATTGATTTAGGTTTTAGCTGGATTGTATAATCCTGGAGATGGTCACATTGATCCTTATTCTCTAACTATGGCACTGGCTGCTGGGGCTAGGAAATGTGGTGCCCTTTTAAAATATCCTGCACCAGTAACTTCTCTGAAAGCCAGGTCAGATGGAACATGGGACGTTGAAACACCACAGGGGTCTATGAGAGCAAATAGAATTGTGAATGCTGCAGGTAAGCATATCATTTTTTTGAAATTAGTGTTTGCTGACACTTTTAAATGATTTTTTTGTTTAAGGATTTTGGGCTCGTGAAGTAGGTAAAATGATTGGACTAGAACATCCTCTCATTCCGGTTCAACATCAATATGTTGTTACATCGACTATATCTGAAGTGAAAGCTTTGAAACGAGAACTGCCTGTGCTCCGTGACCTGGAAGGATCATATTATCTCCGACAGGAAAGGGATGGGCTTTTGTTTGGTCCATATGAAAGTCAAGAGAAAATGAAAGTTCAGGACTCCTGGGTCACCAATGGAGTTCCTCCAGGTGGGTTCAGCAAATGAAAGTGTGTGCTAGTCGGCATCCTGACCACAAGGGCAAATCTTTTTAGGTTTTGGAAAGGAACTCTTTGAGTCTGATCTAGATCGAATCATGGAACACATCAAAGCTGCCATGGAAATGGTTCCTGTCTTGAAAAAGGCTGACATCATCAATGTTGTCAATGGTCCTATCACGTATTCTCCTGACATTCTGCCTATGGTGGGGCCCCATCAGGGGGTCAGAAACTACTGGGTGGCTATAGGCTTTGGGTAAGTATCTTCATGTAATTCAACATTTATTGAGTAATGGGTTTTCTATCCCTGTATTTGAAAGATATGGCATAATCCACGCTGGTGGGGTAGGGAAATATCTCAGTGACTGGATCCTGCATGGAGAACCTCCTTTTGATCTGATAGAATTGGATCCTAATCGCTATGGCAAATGGACAACAACCCAGTACACTGAGGCCAAAGCAAGAGAATCATATGGATTCAACAATATTGGTAAGGTACAAATGTACTGTTGTCTACAAAGTTGTGATTTAAAGTACCAATTTTTCCTTTTCAGTTGGTTATCCTAAAGAAGAACGGTTTGCTGGGAGGCCGACTCAACGAGTCAGTGGGCTCTATCAAAGGCTGGAGTCTAAGTGTTCCATGGGGTTCCATGCTGGCTGGGAGCAGCCGCACTGGTTCTACAAACCAGGCCAGGACACTCAGTACAGGTGGGAGAAGGACTTTACCTGCCTGTGGTTCTGTTGTTTTATGACACTAAATGTTGTGTTTCAGGCCAAGTTTTCGCCGCACAAACTGGTTTGAGCCTGTGGGCTCGGAGTATAAACAGGTTATGCAAAGAGTAGCGGTAACTGACCTATCACCATTTGGCAAGTTTAACATCAAAGGCCAAGATTCCATTAGACTACTGGACCATCTCTTTGCAAATGTCATTCCAAAGGTAAATAGCCTTGTAGGGATACAAGGTCCAGGATCCTAAGGTAATTTTTAATTTTTTTATGTAGGTGGGTTTTACAAATATAAGTCACATGTTAACACCCAAGGGTCGAGTGTATGCTGAGCTGACTGTTTCTCACCAATCTCCTGGGGAGTTTCTTTTAATTACTGGCTCTGGATCAGAACTTCATGATCTTAGGTAAGTGCACACCTAGTAAGAAAATTTTGTACTATTTAACACCATGTTCATGACTAAAACGCAGATGGATTGAAGAAGAAGCAGTCAAAGGTGGATATGATGTTGAAATTAAAAACATAACTGATGAGCTTGGAGTTCTTGGAGTTGCTGGGCCACAGGCAAGAAAGGTCCTTCAGAAACTGACCTCTGAAGATCTTAGTGATGATGTTTTCAAGTTTCTTCAAACCAAGTCCTTAAAGGTTTCCAACATTCCTGTCACTGCTATTAGGATATCTTATACTGGTAAGATTGGAAAACAACCTGGACTAAGTCTCGCCCTGCTGTGGCACCTGTGGGTTTATTTCAGGTGAGCTGGGTTGGGAGCTGTATCACAGAAGAGAAGATTCTGTGGCGCTGTATGACGCTATCATGAATGCAGGCCAGGAGGAGGGAATCGACAATTTTGGAACCTATGCCATGAATGCCTTACGCCTGGAGAAAGCCTTCAGAGCCTGGGGGTTAGAGGTTTGAAATGCTAGCATCTTTATTAACATTTTTCTAAGATTTAAAATGTGTGTTTCCTTTTTAGATGAACTGTGATACAAATCCTTTGGAAGCTGGACTGGAATATTTTGTGAAGTTAAATAAGGTATGTTTACATTCCAAAGTGTGCTTGAAGTAGTTGGAAGTGCGCCATGTTGTGTATTTTGCAGTAACTCCTGGTGACTTGGGAAATTGCACATTAGCTGATCAAACATAGTGCATTCATTGATCCTTCTGGATACTCACAGTGTGGAGCAGCCTCACTTCAGCATATCTGTCCATCTGCTTATCAAGCATCTTTGTGGGTAACTGCAACATCTGAATATAAGCAAATAACACGTTTCAAACGTTTTCGGCATAAAATGGGTATTAACTGAGAAGCTAATATAAGCCCAAATAATCATAACCGATAAGACACTCCAAAGGGAACTCCTACATCAGTGGTTCTTAAAATGTAGCCTTCAGACTAACAGCATCAGCCTCATTGGGAGCTTGTTTGAAATGCTAATTCTCAGGTCCCACCCTAGAACTACTAAATCAGAATCTCTGGGAGTCAGGCCAACAAATCTGTTTTAACAACCCCTGCAGGGGATTCTGATGCATCTAAGGTTTGAGAAGCATTACTCTAAATAATTATAGTGGAAAAGCATATCATGAGGCCAATTTATTACAGCCAAGCTCATCTGTACAAGCCTTACAAATATAAATGAGGTTACTCCATTGAGCAGTGCCTAAGAGTTATAATAAAACAACTTAATAGAGCTGGGGTGAGTGGTAGTATTGAAGAATAAGGGCAGCAGCGGCTACTGTTTAGGATATTTGTTAGAACTCCAAAAATAAAATGTCCTGCCCTAGATGGTTGTAAACTAAAGACTGATTTCCCATCCTGTGGAAATACGTGAATACATGTATATGACTCAATCAGGCCAAGGAAACCTTTTTCATGACCCTGTGTCAGTTCCCAAATTCTGAGCTATAATATTAAAATAAAACATGTGTATTTATAGTATGAGATTTTAGGAAAACGAACCTCCTAAAGGGTTTTAAAGGGAATATCTTTCTGTACATTCTCCCCATGGCTTTTATTTTTATGATGTACCATCTGCCTCCAGACCAGAGAAAGCAGGTGCTTGGAATTTGGGCAGACCCTAGCAGCAGATTGCTCCCTCTGATAGCAGAAGCCTTACTTTAGCTGTTTCAAATAAGGTTAAAAATGGCCCAACTCTTGAAAGTGCTAAATTTCTGTTATTGGTCACCAGTAGGTAGATAGATAACTGATTCTTTTGCTTCAGTGTTCGGATATTATTGTTTGGGGATAAGGCATAGATAAATAATCCCTTCGTATTGAAATGGGATTTTCAAATATCTTTTATGATTATTAGCAGGGGTGGATTGTGTCTTTGTTAGTTAAGTTATACAGCCAAATAACCAAAGCTCATCTCAGAACGTAGTTAGTTGTTTAGAAGATACTAATTTTGATTTCTGGCATGTTTTTATAATTTCTGAATTGTTGTTTCTCATTCAAGTGTCACAAAGTTAATTCCTAATGATTTTATAGGGTAAAGGTCCTTGTAGCCCAAGGACCTGGCCCCCAACTGAGCCAGTCTTTTTCAATTATGTCAATTCAAGTGGCTAGTTGGTATTAACCTACTCATAATGATGCTTGCTAATCTCCAAGACAGGTGAATAGATTAGATCAACTTTGGTGGTTTTGTAGCAGTCTATAATGTGAAACGGATGCCTGGAAACCTTATTAACATTACAAACTAAGCTTTGTAACTTGACCATTCAAGTCCTGTGCCTAAAAACCAAAATGTTACCCAAACTAGCTTCATACAACATTTTAAATACTGTAAGCCTATAATTGCTTCGGAAAATCGATGCTATAGGAGAACAGAAGCAACAGCTAATACAGAGAGATATTTATATTTGATACCAAAACAAACACAGCAAAAACCCTGGCATTTTACAATTGTTTGAAATCAGTTATTTCTTTCCCTTCAGAGCAAACATTTAGAATTCTCTGGTTGGCCCTTAGGCATTTACACTATGATCGTTTAAGCCATAATGTGAAGAAAAGGTAGAAGCTGACTGTATCAGAGCTAGATGGGTCCCTGGGGATCAGCTGGTACTCCCCTCCCCCATCTGAAGCAGAGGAAACTGAAGCACAGAGAGGGAAAGTGACCTGGGGGAGGCCACTGCTTTAGCTTAGGTCGAACGCCACCCTCTGACCTCATCGTGGAGCTTTCCCACCCACCACTTTCCCCCACAAAGTCCTTTTCCACAGTGGGCTTATCAGACTTGAAAGACTGCCCAAGAATTTCTCTCTCTGGTAACATATATTGTTTGTATGGACTACCTTTTATTAATAGACACTTCCCCCACATGTTTTTGCTGTAACTAATTTTGTGTTTTATGATAGGATCAGAATAGCTGCTTTGCCCATTTTAAGGAGGAAAATGGCTGGGTGAGCAGATGGGCCATCAGGCCTTATTAGGGTGAATCGTGTTCTTGTCAAAACCTGTCAGCAAGTAGGGAAAAGAACAATGGAGTACTGAAGAACTCTTTCATCACAAAGGGAGACGGCGCAGTGGCCCTTGCTTCCTTCCGTCTTGGAGTTGTTCCAGCCTCCTTCCCCTGCTGTTGGCTTATGTGAAGTTGATACACATGTATCATTCATTCATCCGTTCATCTAGTAGACATTTATTAAGTACCGCTGATTAGACACCTTGCTAACCCATAGATCTAAATGTTAAAGATATACTCCTGATGGCTCTCAGATCTCATGAACCTGGAAACAAATAATATTTCAGGAACTAAAGCTGTAGGGATACGTTCTTAGCCGTAATTGTGAAGATAACCCTTCCGCAAGTGGAGGGCTCTCCAGCCGCATACAACACTGCCATCTTGTGGGAAGTGCTCCGTAGAGCCACTTCAGGAAGCCTTGACCAAAGCTGCGGTAAAAATAATTGAATCTGTACTTTTAAAATCTTCTTAACTAAAAACGCTTCACCTGAAACGACTCATATCATTGTTCTCAATGGTATTTTTGGTATGTTCCAAAGGAAGTAACTTTTGGGAGGAAAATCAGTAGCCTTTGTTTAGTTGGAGATGGAAGAAATGCATTAATCAAGAGCAAAAGGAAAATCAGCTGCCTTTGGATGGAGTCATAGGCATTCCTGGAATTTTCATGGTGGAAATATTGAATTTTTGTCCATTTCTGGAGAACCTCCACGAAGATTCACAGAGACTCAAGTATTAAACGTAATGTGTTGAAGCACATCAGAAGAATTTGTTTTCTATAATATGTTTCTCCCTCTTTTTCTCACTCTCTCCTTCTCCCTCTCTTTCCCTTTTTCTCTCTCCTTCCCCTCTCTCCCCGTGTAGAGCTTCTAACTAGTAGAAACAGAATAAAATGTAATCTCTATTAAACATAAGTTATAAGACAATGTTGATTCTAGAAAATGCAGGGTCTCTTTTGGAAGAAATATTTAAAGCATAACTGTTCGATAACCAAAAACAAAACAACCCAAAAAAGCTGGTAAAGAGGCAAAGCGCTTAGTACCAAGCCTTCCACACCCCAGGTGTTCAGTAAATATTAGCTATTATTAAAACATCAGAGTGCTAAAAACAAAAAAATCCAAGTGGAATCAAACCATTGTTCACAGACAACAAGCTAGAAAGAAATTGTTAATATAGTGGTCAAAGCATCCAATTCTCTTTGGGAAATTTGAGGTAAATGGTAATAAGAATTGAGGAGGCAGAAAATTTTCAGTGATACTTAGCCCTGGCTGGACATTAGAATCATCTGGGGTATGATTCTTTTAAATAATATTTCGCTGTTTAAAATCCCAAGGCCCAGGCTACACCCAAGATCAATTTAAAAAGAAGCTCTTGTAGGGACTCAGGCATCAGTTGTTTTTAATTCCCCAGGTGATTCTGCAGAGATGGAGAATTACTGTCTTCAACCAAAGATTTTCAACTGGCTGAACATATTATCCTGAAGAACTAAAAATTACCTGAACTGAAAGAACTAAAAACTACTCAAGTAGTTCTCAAGGTGTGGTCCACAGACCAGCAGCATCACTGTCACCTGGGACCTGCTAGAAAATTCAAATTGTTGAGTACCATCCCAGACCCCCAAAATCAGAAGCTGCCAGGGTGGAGCCCAACTATCTATCTATCTATCGATCTATCTGTCTATCTAACTATTTTTATTGAGACGGAGTCTTGCCCTATTGCCCAGGCTGGAGTGCAGTGGTGCAATTTTGGCTCACTACAACCTTCGCCTCCCAGGTTCAAGCAATTTTCTTGCCTCAGCCTCCCCAGTAGCTGGTATTACAAGCACCCGCCACCATGCCCAGTTGATTTTTGTATTTTTAGTAGAGACGAGGTTTCACCTTGTTGGCCAGGTTGGTCTTGAACTCCTGACCTCAGGTGATCCACCTGCCTCAGCCTCTCAAAGTGCTAGGATTACAGGCATGAGTCACCGCACTTGGCCCAACAATCTATTCTAATAAGCCCTCCAGGTAGTTTCAATGCAGTTTATTTAAGTACATGGACCTACCCCAAATCAATTAGATTTTCTCTAGGTGTAAGGTCCATGGTTCCTTTTTAAAGCTCCACAGGTGATTTTTTTTTTTTAATGCAGTGAATATTGAGAACCACTGTTTTAGTTCTTATAACTTCATACCAACTTCAGTCTTGAAAGTACATAGGAAAGTAGAAAAACATGTGGATTGGTCAGAGGATGGTGCTATAGAACTGTGGTGGAAAGGATGTAAATTAATAGATCTAGAGCCTATTCCAGCTAGGCTACAGGTTCGTATTCTGCCCCATATCTTTGTTTTTTCTTTTAGAACTGGGTAGTAAGTGAATTTTTTTTAAGTCACCAAATTCTAACTGCGTGGCCCAGGAAAGCCATTTAACTTGATTTTCATGCTGAGATTTTTAATCTGTAAAAGAAGGCTACTTTTGCAAGTCTAAAATCCTATGGAATGCCTCCAACACAGTGGTTGAAGACATTGGTGCCATGTTATCTTTATGAGCCACATAATTGTGTCATCTGAATTAAGCTATCCTTATTCTGTTACCCATTTTCATTGCTGAGTGATAAGGGGAAGGAGAGGAGAAAGGAGGGGAGGGGAAGAGAAGGAAAGGAAGAGGAAAGAAGTAAAACCTAGCTGAAGTGTAGTTGACCATTCCTGAAACACCTGTCAGGATACATTAAACTAAAGCCATTGAATCATTATTTTCATATATATCCAATTTCTGTTATGAAACAGTACTTTGTTTCTACCCTAAGAGCTGAAATGTGAAGTTTAGCTGACTGCTTTCAAATTTGGATATCCATGGAAACCCAGGTCTAGGAATGAATTGAAATAATTTTTAAGATTGCTTTTATTTTTATTATTATTTTAAGTGTATTTGAACATGCAATAATTGACATATTTAAAGTAAGCAATTTGATAAGTTTTAGTACATGATACAGCAGTGAAACCATCACCGCAGTGAAGATAGTAAACCTATCCCTCATCCCCGGGGTGTCCATGCCCCTTTGTGATCCCTACCCGCCACCCTCCCCACAGCCTCACCTACCCCCCAGGCAACAATTTATGTCTGAGACTATAGGTTATTTTGCAATTTTTAAAATAAATGCAAAATCTATAAAAATGGAATCATAGAGTATATACTTTTTTTGTGTGTTAATTCTTTCCCTCGGCATAACTTGAGAGTCATTTGTGTTGTTATGTTTATTAATAGATCATTCCCAGTGGCATCTCATACCTGTAATCCCAGCACTTTGGGAGGTGGAGGTGGAAGGGTTGCCTCAACCCAGGTTTGAAACCAGACTGGGCAACATAGTGAGACTTCCATCTCCACAAAAAATTAGCCGGGCATGGTGACACATGCCTGTAGTCCTAGCTACTTGAGAGGCTGAGGAAGGAGGACTGCTTGAGCCTGGGAGGTCAAGGCTGCAGTGAGTCATGTTTGTGCCACTGCACTCCAGCCAGGGCAACTGAGCAAGGCTCTGCCTCAAAAAAATAATAATAATTCCCTTTTATAGCAGGTAGTATTCCATTGTATGGATATACTACAATTTGTTTGTGTACTCACTCATTGATAAATATTTGGGATGTTTCCAGTTTAGGGCTATTACAAATAAAACTCCAGTAGTCTCTTGGTATACCTGGAGGATTGGTTCTATGACTGCCCAAGGGTACCAAAATTTGCTTGAAGTCCGGCAGTTTGTCTGTGGAAACTGCCTATAGAAAAAGTTGGGTTTTGCATCCTGCAAATACTGTCTTTTTGATCTGCTTGGTTGAAAAAAATGCACATATAAGTGGATCCGTGCAGTTCAAACCTGAGTTGTTCAACAGTCAGCTGACACTGTGAACATTTGTGTACAAGTATTTGTATGAACATAGGCTTTCTTTTCCCTAGGTAAATACCTAGGAGTGAAATGACTGAATAAAATGAAAGTGTATGGTAACTTTGTAAGAAACCGTTTTGCCAAGCTGTGTGCCATTTTATATATTATAGTCCTACCAGCAGTATGTGAAGTTCCAGCTCCTCTACATCCTTGTCAAATACTTTTCATGGTCAGTCTTTTTAACTTTAGCTATTCTAAGAGATATGTAGTGATGTCTCATGATGGTTTTAATTTATTTCCTTAATGTCAAATGATGTTGGACATTTTTTGATGTGCCTCCCTGCCATTTCTATATCTTTTTTTGTGAAATGTCTGGTTAAATCTCTTACCTAGGGTTTGTTTTTTTTAATTGAGTTTTTAAAGTGCTTTCTGTATTCTTTATCAGATACATGCTTTGCAAATTTTTTTCAGATGTCTTGACTTTTCATTTGTCTCATGGTGTCTTTCAAAGAGCCATTTTTAATTTTTGAATTTTAAAGTTCTTATCAATTGTTCTTTTATGAATCATGCTTTTGGTTCATATCTAGGAAATCTTTGCCTAATCCAAAGTCATAAAGATTTTCTGCTATGTTTTCTTCTAGAAGTTTTATTATTTTACTTTTTACATTTAGGTCTATGATCCATTTTTAGTTGATCTTGTATCTGGTATGAGGTATGGACTGAAGTTTTATTTATTTGTACTTGGATAACCAATTGCTTTCAGCACCATTTGTTGAAAAGACTATATATTCTGAATTTCATTGCCTTTATATCTTCGTCAGTATGTTTATATCTTTGTCCATTTGTTTGTAGGTCTATTTCTGGACTCTGTTGTATTCTGTATATCTGTTTATCTTTCCAAATGCCAATACTACAGTGTCTTGATTACTGTTGCTCAAATAAGGTTGTGATAGCCCTGCAACTTTGTTCTCTTTTTTAAAGCTGTTTTGGCTATTCTAGGTCCTTTGAATTTCATTAATTTTAGAATCAGCTTGTCAATGTGTACCAAAAAACCTGCTAGACTTTATTGGAATTGCATTTTATCTACAGGTCAATTCAAGTATTACAATTCATGAACAAGTTCCATCTCTCCATTTATTCAGGTCATCTTTTATTTCTGTCAGGAATCTTTTATAGTTTTCAGTATACAGGTCTTACATATCTTTTAACATATTTATCCTTAAGTATTTCATGTTTTGATACTGTTGTAGATGGTATTTTTAATTTCAATTTTCAGTTGTTTATTGCCAAATTATAGAAATACAATTGGTCTTATATGTTGATCTTATATTTTGGAACTTTGCTCAATCTGCTTAGTGGTTCTAGTAGCATTTTTGTAGATTCCATCAGATTGTCACATGGACAATCATGTTGTATAAAAATAAAGCTTTTCTTTGTCTTTTCTAATTTGGATATCTTTTTTTTCTTTTTCTTGCCTT